TCTTGCCAGGCTGTCCGAGGCCAGGCTGTCCCAGGGTCCGTCTTCAGGTTCGGGGCTCCCTGACAGCAGAGAGGACACGTGGGGAGGGAGAAGACGCCCCTCAGGCTCAGGCTCCGGCTGCAGCAGATGAGACGGGGTCAGTCCTTACTCTGGATGTGTCGTGTTCAGATATTTTGCAGTGAGGCAGCCTCATGAACAGGAGTAATGAGGATGGGCAGGAGGGGCCAAGGAACAAGGCACAGGGGCAGGAAGGCTGGATTCCCTCTGCTGGCGCCAGGGGAACAGGCAGGGCTGGCAGTAACACCACAGGGAGGCAGGGCTGGGCACACATAAGACAATGGTCCTAAAAGGCATTGCTCATGGTGGCCGTGCAGCGCTGACCGTGATGCCAAGTCCCGTGGCTGGCTCTGCTGTGGGGTGTCTAAAGCACACCCGGCTTGTGTCTGTTTAAAATTGAACTTAGGCCGGGCGCGGTGGCTCACGCCTGTAATCCCAGCACTGTGGGAGGCCGAGGCAGGCGGATCATCAGGTCAGGAGATCGAGACCATCCTGGCTAACACGGTGAAACCCCGTCTCTACTAAAAATACAAAAAAAAATTAGCCAGGCGTGGGAGGCTGAGGCAGGAGAATGGCGTGAACCTGGGAGGTGGAACTTGCAGTGAGCCAAGTTCGTGCCACTGCACTCCAGCCTGGGTGACAGAGCGAGACTCCGCCTCAAAAAAAATAAAATAAAATAAAATAAAATAAAATTGAACTTAATAAAAATGAGAAACTGCAGCATCATGGGAGGGGAAGCGCCACGTAGGATCATAACTGAGTAGCTGCTCGAGCTGGGCTGCTGGCTGGCATGGAGCGGCCCCATCACTCGAGGTCTGCTTGCCCTGGGAGGGCTTGGGAAATCTTCACGGCCACCCTCTAACCATCGCTTCCTCTCCTCTCGCCCCCCATTTCAGCAGGAAGGAGCGCCCCACCTCCCTGAACGTGTTCCCCCTGGCTGACGGCACGGTACGTGCACAGATCGGGGGCAAGCTCGTGCCTGCGGGGGACCACTGGCACCTGAGTGACCTCGGCCAGCTGCAGTCCAGCTCCAGCTACCAGGTTTTGTAGCCGTGCCGTGGAGTGAGAGGCTCCTCCCTGTTGCTGGTGTTCCCCGTTCACTGGGGCGGGAGCCTCGTCTGCAGGCAGCCCTTCACGGCTCTCTGGGCCACTCGCCCTCTCCCTTCGTGTGTGGCAGGATGGAGAAACCCAGCCAGGGTGTCAGGGGCTCAGGCTGCCCAGCAGGCCCTGTGTGGCTGTGGCTGTTCCACGCGGCCTCGTGTCGGCACCTGCTAGTCCAGGCTAGACCTCCCTGCCCTTGGATAGACCGCTCTGTAGCCAGGGGTGTACAGTGCCTGTCAGGGTTGAGCTTAGTGATCCTCTCTCAAACCACACCCCCACATAAAGCCTCATGCTCACCCGGGCTCCAGCCAGACACATCCTGCCCCTGAGAGCCACGCCTCTACTCTCGGAGGAACGTCAGTGTCTAGAGTGTGGGGTTTGCCCTCCGTTGGCAGAAAGGTGAGGAGAAAGCTCCTCTTCTCTGGGCCCCTCCCTGCCTGTCCCTGGTAACGCCTCCTGGGTCCTGAGTTTGAGAAAGCAGAGCCTCGCCCCAGCAGGTACTCACAGCCAGAGTGCGGGGGCCCCAGCAGGTTCTCACAGCCAGCCGGTGAGTGCACCTCAGAGCACAGGGGCCCAGAGCCAGGCCACTCCTTCAGGGCCCCAGGTCGCTTGCTGCCAGTTTTGGCCTGTGAGCTCACTGGCCTCAGTGCCAGGTAAGGACAGCCACCTTCCTGGGAAGAAGAGGTGACCCCGGGTCTGGTGGATTTCCCACAGGGGCCGTCAGAGGATGTCCACAGAGGCAGAGCCCTTGGGGCCTGTGGGCTGGGTTGGGCTGGTGGATGTGGGGCCTGGGACTTCTCCAGAAGCTTACTTCCTGCTGCATGCTTTGCCGACTGTCCTTCCACCTCTAAGTGTCCATCGTGCCTGTGGGGGCTGCTGCAGGCTCCTGCTCCGTCAGCCCACCTGCTGCTGCGCTGCTCTGGGAGCGAGCTCCCTCATGGCATCTGGAACGCTCTCCTGTCCTCCCTGTGCTCAGGGCTGGAGAGAGGGTGGCGGGGCTGCGGGCTCCCCGGGCCTTCTGGGCCCAGCCCTGCCACCTGGGCCCACCTCCTCTCACTGTCTCTGGCTCACGCTTCCCGGGCCTGGAGCTGGGACCTGCCCATAGGCATCTGAAGACACGTCAGCCTCAGCCGGGGGGAGCCCTTGCTTGACGCTCTCTGGCCTCCGGGCTGCCTCTCGCGCCCGCTCTGGGCCCGCTCTTCTTCTCATGATGTCTTTCCTTTCACCTCCTGCGTTGTCTGACATCGTCGCTCTCTTCATAAATTGTAGCGTTTTATGTTTTCGTTCATAGGAGTGTTTTATTTGATTTTTCTTTATTTTAAATTATTACATTTAAGTTCTTTTTATTTTATGCTCTAGGTTTTGAAGTTTTTCTAATTTCTTAATTTTTTTGTTGTTTTTTGTTTTGTTTTGTTTTTGTTTTTATGTACTGTATTTTCAGTGTTTTAACCAAACAGTTGTGGCTACTCATGGTGAGGAATGACCGCTAAGAGTTTGGGTTCTTTCAGTGCATTTGGAGGTCACTGCTACACGTTGATGTTTAGGAGGTTGAGAGGTTTGCCTTTAGGTAAGTTGTGGCCAGGGGGAGTGTCCCATGGGTAAGTGGTGGCCCTGTAGGGTGACGGAGAGCTAGGGGAGGCGCAATCAGACTGCAGAATTCCCCGCAGCCACCATGAGGGTCAGGAGCAGGCCGGGGACCCAGCGTGGAGGAAGGTGGCCCAGAAGCGTTTGTCTGATGTGCACAGCTACACCCTGCCTGGCCACATGGGGTTCCCTGTTTTCTCTCTGCCGGGTGGTGGCAGAGTCGGTGAGACACCAGGTGCCTGTGACACATTGGGTAGACAGGTTCTTTGAGAACGTCAGCACAGACTTCTTGCATGAGCGGTACTCGCTTCCTCCAGCGTGGGGAGTGACATGAAGAGCAAGGGTTTTCCTTTCAAACTGGGCATAGCTGCAGAGCCACAGGCCGTCTCAGACATTTCTACAAAGCCACTCCGGGAGGCGGGCTGCGCCCGTGTGAGGGCTCTCCCTCGGCACTGCTCATCTTTTGGGGCTGGACATGCATGGCCTGGGCCGCTGGGACGCGGTGGGTGTGGAGCAGCATCCCTGGCTTCCACCCACGAAAGCCAGGAGCACCCCCTTCATTTGTGACCACAAAAATGTCTCTGGACTTTGCAAGCATCCCCTCGGGGCAGTCAGCCCAACTGAGAATAGCTACTATAGAGGAAGGTGTGTCATTTTGAGATTCCTTCTAGAGAAACTTAGGAGCCTGGTAGATGAAGCAGAAATGTGTCCTCTGAGTGAGTGGCCGTGTCCGGTACTGAGAGGCCCCGTGCCCTGAGTCTGGCGGTGACCAGAGAGGCTGGGCAGAGGCAGAGGTCAGCACTGGCCATGACTTCTGGAAGTCCCGTCTGCCCTGGTCACTTAAAGGCCAGTATAAGTCAGCTGTGGAGAGGGCTGGATACCCCCTCGACAGCTCCTCCCTGGGTGAGATCCTTAGCATTAGAGTCCCCCACGGTGCGCCCTCTGAGAGACCACGGGAACCCACCCAGCGGCTGCCTGGGACAGGCACAGGAGCCACCTGGGTGCCTCTGAGGCCTTGCACTTTCCCACACCTCAAGGAGGGCCGGGGGCCACGGGCAAGCTCTGCCATAGCGGGTGATCAGGTCAGCTAAGACGAGAACGTTTGGGGCTCTTTTTCTCCAGCTGGTTCAGTATCTTTGTTAGGAAAGACCATTGGAAAGAATGTTTGTTTCGCATTCCGCATTAGTCACATAGAATGCGCTCCTCCCTAGCGAGCTTCCTGAGGTAGACGGCTGGTTGCGGTTTCTCGTAATCCGGGCTGCCCCCACCCTCCAGAATGTCTTGGTGGCGTCCCTTTCTGTGAGCAGGGATTGTGGTTTCTTTGCGCTTGCTCATGTTCAGGGGTGAGCTCTGGTCCAGTCAAGCCACAGGGTCAGCACCTTCTGGTCACTCCCTGGCCCTGACCTGAGCCCGGGGAGGAACGTGGGGCAGGCGCGGGTGGGCCCAGCCTCGAGCTCTTCAGCACAGTGATGGTGACGGGGCAGCGGTGGCGGCACAGCCAGCCCTTCTTGGGTCCCCAGTCAGAGCCCTCTGCCCTACCTGGGCTGGACTTGTTTCTGAACAGCCACAAGCTACAGGGGGCTGCCGCTGTGTCCCTGGCGAGGCACTGGCCCATTACAAGCAATCGTCTGGGGAGGGCACCAGTGGAAAGCCCCGTTCCAAGCCATTTCAGGAGGGTGGCCCTGCTTCCGAGGAGCCGGAGTCAGTGGCCGGATAAGCAGAGCCACTCGGGAGTGGTGAGGCCCGGAAGGGTTAGCCCGGTGGGCGGTCGCTCTCCCTCCTCCCTGTGTTTGGCCTTAGTGTCCACAGGATGAAATGTCCGAGTCAGGCCAGTCCTCGGCGGCCGCCACACCCAGCACCACAGGCACCAAGTCCAACACGCCCACATCCTCCGTGCCCTCGGCCGCCGTCACACCCCTCAACGAGAGCCTGCAGCCCCTGGGGGACTATGGCGTGGGCTCCAAGAACAGCAAGCGTGCCCGGGAGAAGCGCGACAGCCGCAACATGGAAGTACAGGTCACCCAGGAGATGCGCAACGTCAGTATAGGTGGGTGCCCACCTCCGGGACTCTGGGCTCCCCTGACCCCAGGTGCCCCTGTGCTCTCCCCTAGGCATGGGCAGCAGTGACGAGTGGTCTGATGTTCAAGACATTATTGACTCCACGCCAGAGCTGGACATGTGTCCAGAGACCCGCCTGGACCGCACAGGAAGCAGGTACTGGCTCAGCCCAGGCCCTGGGGTCCTGGTGCTCTCTCTCCCGACCTGTGGATCCCAACAGCCCAACCCAGGGCATCGTGAACAAAGCTTTCGGCATCAACACCGACTCCCTGTACCATGAGCTGTCGACGGCAGGGTCTGAGGTCATCGGGGATGTGGACGAAGGGGCCGACCTCCTAGGTAAGCGCAAGCCTTCCCCCGCACCGCTGTGCCCTGCCTCTCTGTGCGTCGCTGGACTCGCCAGGGGAGTTCTCAGGTGAGTATCTCACTCTCCTGTCTGTCTCCCCTCCATCTCCTGTGGGACGGGGACGGCTCCCTAGTGCGCGATGATTTCTTTGGTAAGGCTGAGGCCCCGTTCCAGCGTGCGTCGCACAGGTGAAACCTCCGCACCTTCTGTTTCAGGAATGGGCAAAGAAGTGGGGAATCTGCTACTGGAAAACTCACAGCTTCTGGAAACCAAGTAAGAGTGCCCTTCTCCTGTGTGGTGGGGCTCGTGGCACTCCCATCTTTCTGCTTTTTCAAAGAAACGCCTTGAATGTGGTGAAGAATGACCTGATTGCCAAGGTCGACCAGCTGTCCGGGGAGCAGGAGGTGCTGAGGGGCGAGTTGGAGGCTGCTAAGCAGGCCAAAGTCAAGCTGGAAAACCGTATCAAGGAGCTGGAAGAGGAACTGAAAAGGTGAGGGCAGGGCATGGAAAGCTGGTCAGAGATCACCCTCCCTGCCTCCTTCCCCTTCCCACAGAGTGAAGTCCGAGGCCATCATCGCCCGCCGTGAACCCAAAGAAGAGGCGGAGGATGTAAGCAGCTATCTCTGTACAGAATCGGTACATCCACTCTTCACTCTTCACATGCGGGGCTGGCTGAGCCTCTGTGCCCCTCCCTCCGCAGGACAAAATCCCCATGGCCCAGCGCCGCCGCTTCACGCGGGTGGAGATGGCCCGTGTGCTCATGGAGCGGAACCAGTACAAGGAGCGGCTGATGGAGCTGCAGGAGGCTGTGCGGTGGACTGAGATGATCAGGTGGGAGTTGCGGCCACCCCAGGAGGGGCTGCTAGCAGGTTGCTCCCTGTGCCCTCCCCTGCAGAGCGTCCCGAGAGCACCCATCCGTCCAGGAGAAGAAGAAGTCGACCATCTGGCAGTTGTAAGCTGGGGGCCCCTGGGGGATGTGGGCAGGCCCACCCCTCACCTCCCTGTGCCTCTGGCAGCTTCAGCCGCCTCTTCAGCTCTTCCTCCAGCCCCCCTCCGGCCAAGCGCCCCTATCCCTCGGTGAACATCCACTACAAGTCACCCACCACTGCCGGCTTCAGCCAGCGCCGCAACCATGCCATGTGCCCGATCTCGGCAGGCAGCCGGCCCCTGGAATTCTTCCCTGACGAGTGAGTGTCCCGCAGCCCCCACTTGTGGCCTGACAGAGACATCACCCATCATTCTTCCACTCAGCGACTGCACGTCCTCCGCCCGTCGAGAGCAGAAGCGCGAGCAGTACCGCCAGGTGCGTGAGCACGTGCGTAACGACGACGGCCGTCTGCAGGCCTGCGGCTGGAGCCTGCCCGCCAAGTACAAGCAGGTGCGGGCGGGCGCTGCGGGGACCGGGCGGGGTCGTGCCCACGGCGCCTCCCTGCTCCCTGCAGCTGAGTCCCAACGGGGGCCAGGAGGACACGCGGATGAAGAACGTGCCGGTGCCGGTGTACTGCCGCCCTCTGGTGGAGAAGGACCCCACCATGAAGGTGAGCCCGCGAGGACCCCGCTCAGGCTGGCTGGTGACACCCGACCTCGGCCCTGCCCTTGCAGCTGTGGTGTGCCGCGGGCGTCAACCTGAGCGGGTGGAGGCCCAATGAGGACGACGCTGGGAATGGAGTCAAGCCAGCGCCAGGCCGCGATCCCCTGACCTGCGACCGCGAAGGAGACGGCGAGCCCAAGAGCGCCCACACGTCTCCCGAGAAGAAGAAGGTGAGCATGGCCGAGGCCACCGGGCACCCTCCGGCTCTGACCTTGATCCCGTGCCCTGAAACAGGCCAAGGAGCTCCCTGAAATGGACGCCACCTCCAGCCGGGTGTGGATCCTGACCAGCACCCTGACCACCAGCAAGGTGGTGATCATCGACGCCAACCAGCCGGGCACGGTGGTGGACCAGTTCACCGTCTGCAACGCGCACGTGCTGTGCATCTCCAGCATCCCCGGTGAGCAGCTGGAGTGGGCGTTTCCACTCGGGCGCACAGGCTGACGGGCCGTCCCTCTCCCCAGCGGCCAGCGACAGCGACTACCCTCCCGGGGAGATGTTCCTGGACAGCGACGTGAACCCAGAGGACCCGGGCGCAGATGGCGTGCTGGCCGGTATCACCCTGGTGGGCTGTGCCACCCGCTGCAACGTGCCGCGGAGCAACTGCTCCTCCCGAGGGGACACCCCAGTGCTAGACAAGGGGCAGGGTGAGTCCTGGGCGAGTTTCCCCCATCCCCTCTGCCCAGCCCAAGCTCACCTCTCCTAACACAGGGGAGGTGGCCACCATCGCCAACGGGAAGGTCAACCCGTCCCAGTCCACAGAGGAGGCCACAGAGGCCACGGAGGTGCCAGACCCTGGGCCCAGCGAGCCAGAGACAGCCACATTGCGGCCCGGGCCTCTCACAGAGCACGTCTTCACTGACCCAGCCCCGACCCCGTCCTCTGGCCCCCAGCCTGGCAGGTGAGCTCTTGGGCTGGGGCAGGAGCAGAGGGGGCCCCCCCTGGAGCCACCGTTCTTCCTGCAGCGAGAACGGGCCAGAGCCTGACAGCAGCAGCACACGGCCAGAGCCAGAGCCCAGCGGGGACCCCACGGGAGCAGGCAGCAGTGCTGCACCCACCATGTGGCTGGGAGCCCAGAACGGCTGGTAGGAAGGGCCCGGGGCAAGGTGGAGGGAGGAGCCCCTCGCCCATCGCCGCTTCCTTCCCTAGGCTCTATGTGCACTCGGCTGTGGCCAACTGGAAGAAGTGCCTGCACTCCATCAAGCTGAAGGATTCTGTGCTGAGCCTGGTGTGGGTGACCCCAGACCGAGGGCCGGGCGGCGCCCAAACCAGGCTCACCGCATTCCTGTTTCAGGCATGTCAAAGGCCGTGTGCTGGTGGCTCTGGCGGACGGGACCCTGGCCATCTTCCACCGTGGTGAAGGTGGGGCCTGGCAGCACGGGGTGTGTGGGTGGAGGCCTGAGCAGGTGTCCGGGGCTCCCTCCAGATGGCCAGTGGGATCTGAGCAACTATCACCTAATGGACCTGGGCCACCCGCACCACTCCATCCGCTGCATGGCTGTTGTGTACGACCGCGTGTGGTGTGGCTACAAGAACAAGGTGCACGTCATCCAGCCCAAGACCATGCAGATAGAGGCGAGTGCCGGCCAGGGCCCCGGGGAGGGGAAAGCCCTGTTGATGGGCAGCCATGACTCCACAGAAGTCATTTGACGCCCACCCGCGGCGGGAGAGCCAGGTGCGGCAGCTGGCGTGGATCGGCGATGGCGTATGGGTGTCCATCCGCCTGGACTCCACCCTGAGGCTCTACCATGCACACACGCACCAGCATCTACAGGACGTGGACATTGAGCCCTACGTCAGCAAGATGCTAGGTGAGGGGCCACGCCAGATGGGGTGGTGGGGTAGGCCAGCCACCCTGACCGCTCTCCCCCACAGGCACTGGCAAGCTGGGTTTCTCCTTCGTACGCATCACGGCCCTGCTTGTCGCGGGCAGCCGGCTCTGGGTGGGCACCGGCAACGGAGTGGTCATCTCCATCCCCCTGACAGAGAGTGAGTGGCCTGCACACCTGCAGGGGCAGTGGCCTCTTCTCCCATGCTCCTCCCATGTCCCCAGCTGTGGTCCTGCACCGAGGCCAGCTCCTGGGGCTCCGAGGTAAGCCCAGCCACCTCGTGTCCCCTCACGGGGGGCTCAGCGCCTCTGGGTTCTCTCCCTGCAGCCAATAAGACATCCCCCACCTCTGGGGAGGGCGCCCGTCCCGGGGGCATCATCCACGTGTATGGCGATGACAGCAGTGACAGGGCGGCCAGCAGCTTCATCCCCTACTGCTCCATGGCCCAGGCCCAGCTATGCTTCCATGGGCACCGCGATGCCGTGAAGTTCTTTGTCTCGGTGCCAGGTGAGGCTGGGCCCCTCCTGCCATCCACATCCGCCGCTGTCCTGAATCGCTTCTGCCATCCCAGGGAACGTGCTGGCCACCCTGAATGGGAGTGTGCTGGACAGCCCAGCCGAGGGCCCTGGGCCAGCTGCCCCTGCCTCGGAGGTCGAGGGCCAGAAGCTGCGGAACGTGCTGGTGCTGAGCGGCGGGGAGGGCTACATCGACTTCCGCATTGGTGAGCGGGGCCCAGGGACAGGGCTGAGGTTGGCCTGGCCGTCACTCTGCTGCTTTGCCCGCAGGAGACGGAGAGGACGACGAGACGGAGGAGGGCGCAGGGGACATGAGCCAGGTGAAGCCCGTGCTGTCCAAGGCAGAGCGCAGTCACATCATCGTGTGGCAGGTGTCCTACACCCCCGAGTGAAGCTGCTGCCCTGCCTGGCCCGACCTGTACATAGGACCCCCGACCACCTGACCCCCGCCCGGCCCGCGGGGTAGCCAGCCAGGCGCCGCCGCCCCTCTTCTAACCTCTCAACCTGCAGCTTTCACCTGAGTCTGGCCCCTCCAGCGGGCAGGGAGTGCGGGGATGCGGATCAGCTGGGAGGAGGAGGGGAGGGGAACTTCCACCCGAGGGGAAGATGCTCTCGGGACAGTTTCCCGGGCAGCTCCTGGCCAGCTTCCAGCCCAGAGTCCTCAAGTCCAGGGCACCTTGGGCCCAGCGCAGGCAGAATCCGAGGTGGTCCTGGCTCTACCCTGGGCCTCCTACTCCCCAGCACCCCTGGAGGAGGCAGGGGCTCCCCGCCGCCGAGGCTGCCTGCCCTGGGCCCACCTCTGCATGCTGCTCATGGGGCCACCCTGCCTCCTGGGCCCTCACTCTGCCTAGGGGAGCTGGGCCAGGCACTAGCCTTTGCCCAGGGAGGTGGGCCTCAGGCTGCCCAGGTGCCTGCACCCCAGCCGGCCTTCTCTGGGGCCTCCCCGTCGTCAAGCCTCTATCCTGTCTGTCCCCACCCCAGCTGTCCCCTGCCCAGGGAGCTGGCATAAAAGCACGAGGCCCGGCTCCCTGGGGCAGCTGCTTGAGAACAGAGACTGCTACCCCATCCTGCCCATGCAGGCAGGCTCTTGCCAGCCCCGTTCTGACCCGTGTCCCCCCAGGCTCTGCCTGGGCAGAAGACTCACCTTGGAGGAGTGGGCCCTGGAGTCCTGTCCCTCCCAGAAGCCCCCAGGGTGGGATTTCTCAGGCTGCCAGGGCAGGCCCAGGCCTCAGGAAGAAGGGGAGGCCCCTGGCCTCTCCGGGATCAGTCCTAGGACACAGGCTCAGCCTCAGGTTGATGGGGGATGATGTGCTCCCGGGGCCTGCCTCCTGCACGGGGCTCCACGGAGCCCAGCTCCCAGACACGCTACTAAGTGCCTAGGGTTGCCCGCTGTGGCCTGCTTCCAGGGAGCAACAGAGAGGCCACCAAGCAGAGGCCCGTGGGGCTGAGGATGGAGCCGCCCCCAGCCGACTCCAAGCCCGCAGAGGGCAGACGCCACCCTGGACTGCTCTCCCTGCCCAGCTGGGCCTCTCTGGCCTATTCCTACCTTCCAGGCCCACTGCACTCCTGTCTGGGAGGCCCTTATGAGGGCAGCCCAGCCCCCGCACCCACCCCCAACCAGAGAAGCACAGATCTTGGGGAGCTGCCCCACAAGCCCCGCTGGCCACCGAGGGCTGCAGCCGCTGCGCTGCCGGCTTCTCCCCACCACCCTGCCACCTCCACTGTGATGTATGTCCGCTCCCTCGTCTGTTCCCCCAGGATCTCGAAGTGACTCCGGGCTGAGCAGTGGGGCGGCTGGGGGAGGGGTGACGATTCTCCTCAGGCTTTGGCCCTGCAAGCAAACCCACATATCTGCTCTGTATGTAATAAATGTCTTAACGTCGTAGCTGCCTGTTCCTGGGCCCAAATCGAAACGAAAACGAGGACTTTATTATAAAAAAACGTTGGACCA